CTGTGAGACCATCCATCACTCAGGCACTCAGCGAGCCCACATCGGCCCCCAAGAACCCTGATGAAGGTCTTCCTGCCCCCTAGACAGACTTGGGGAGACGGACACCCCAAAAGCGAGAGCTCTTTGAGGTCAAACAGGTGCTCAGGAGCAGGGGTACAAGCAGGCCATCATCTTTTAGTGCTGTGAGGAGGAGTGGGGGGATGAGATGGGGACGCAGGAGGCTGCTCGGCTCCAGAGCCTGCTCCACGGTGGAAGGTGGAGGAGAGTCCAGGGTCCCACGGTCAGTCCCTGCGTGGCCCAGGAAGGTTTAATTCTTTTAAAGAGGAACACTGGACACTTCCCGATATTTTCTTGGTCCCCAGCTCAGGCCGACCCAAGTTCTTGCCTTCCGCCTAGGGAAGACAGGGGAGGACGACGCCATCTTTGGTCTCAGGGCCCAGGTGCGAAGGTCGTTTGGCACCATCTCTCCTGCCTGCCAGATGTGGGCAGGGCCCGTCCGGTTCTTCCCCTTTGCTCTCTCGGCCGTTTCCCCTACACCCGCAGGCCTTCCACAGCTTTTTGAACTGAGGCCCAGGGCCTCGCAGGGGATCTCGAAGGAGCAGCAACTGCACGGTGCTCCTCAGATCCGCGTGCCCGAGGTCACCGGGGAACAAAGAAGTTACTTATTTTTCCTTTTAGCTCAGATGAAGAGAGAGGGCGTTGTCTTCCACAGAAAAACGCTGCGAACTCCGCCCCCGTCCCCCTTTTTCTTGCAGCCCTTCCGTGCGGGTGCAGCTGTTTAAACTAAGGCCCCAAGTCTCCAGCACTTTGTGGAGTGCAGGAAGAACGCGAGCGTACGGGAGAATCTGGGCCGGCGGGGCGCAGCGAGCCGCATCGCAGCTGGAGGACAGCCGGGGTGTGTCTGTGTGTGTTTGCCCGTCGGTTGAAGGCCCCATCGCCCCCGGGTCCCCGCCCTGCCCCAGAAAGCGTTCCCCAAGAGAGCTAGGAGTCCTGCGCACCTGGAGCGCGCTCCGCGTCCACGCCCAGAGGGCGCTGCACACTCGCGCCCGAGGACTGCCTGCCCCCCTTCAGCCCCTCTCCCGGGCTGCGCCTCCGCACTCCGGGCCCGGGCAGAAGGGGGTGCGCCTCGGCCCCACCACCCAGGGAGCAGCCGAGCTGAAAGGCCGGGAACCGCGGCTTGCGGGGACCACAGCTCCCGAAAGCGACGTTCGGCCACCGGAGGAGCGGGAGCCAAGCAGGCAAGAACCTTAGGAGCGGGCCGGGGGTGGGGGGCTAAGGAAGGGCCTGTGGGTTTATTATAAGGCGGAGCTCGGCGGGAGAGGTGCGGGCCGAATCCGAGCCGAGCGGAGAGGAATCCGGCAGTAGAGAGCGGACTCCAGCCGGCGGACCCTGCAGCCCTCGCCTGGGACAGCGGCGCGCTGGGCAGGCGCCCAAGAGAGCATCGAGCAGCGGAACCCGCGAAGCCGGCCCGCAGCCGCGACCCGCGCAGCCTGCCGCTCTCCCGCCGCCGGTCCGGGCAGCATGAGGCGCGCGGCGCTCTGGCTCTGGCTGTGCGCGCTGGCGCTGAGCCTGCAGCCGGCCCTGCCGGTGAGTGCGGCCGGCGGCCAGGCGGGGAGGCGTTTACTCATACCATATTCTGATCCTTTTCCAGCAAATTGTGGCTACTAATTTGCCCCCTGAAGATCAAGATGGCTCTGGGGATGACTCTGACAACTTCTCCGGCTCAGGTGCAGGTGAGGTTGTCATGGGGGCCCCCCCCACCCAACTCCCCAACACACTCTGCTTCTGGTCCTGCAGGTGCTTTGCAAGATATCACCTTGTCACAGCAGACCCCCTCCACTTGGAAGGACACGCAGCTCCTGACGGCTATTCCCACGTCTCCAGAACCCACCGGCCTGGAGGCTACAGCTGCCTCCACCTCCACCCTGCCGGCTGGAGAGGGGCCCAAGGAGGGAGAGGCTGTAGTCCTGCCAGAAGTGGAGCCTGGCCTCACCGCCCGGGAGCAGGAGGCCACCCCCCGACCCAGGGAGACCACACAGCTCCCGACCACTCATCTGGCCTCAACGACCACAGCCACCACGGCCCAGGAGCCCGCCACCTCCCACCCCCACAGGGACATGCAGCCTGGCCACCATGAGACCTCAACCCCTGCAGGACCCAGCCAAGCTGACCTTCACACTCCCCACACAGAGGATGGAGGTCCTTCTGCCACCGAGAGGGCTGCTGAGGATGGAGCCTCCAGTCAGCTCCCAGCAGCAGAGGGCTCTGGGGAGCAGGTGAGTGGCCTCTGCATTCCTTGGGAAATTGAGGCCAACCCAATCTGCCCCTGCCCTCCCACAGGACTTCACCTTTGAAACCTCGGGGGAGAATACGGCTGTAGTGGCCGTGGAGCCTGACCGCCGGAACCAGTCCCCAGTGGATCAGGGGGCCACGGGGGCCTCACAGGGCCTCCTGGACAGGAAAGAGGTGCTGGGAGGTGAGTTTTCTTTCAGGGGGGTAGTTTGGGGTTGAGCTGAGCTGGCCCCGTCTACCTGCCCTAGGGGTCATTGCCGGAGGCCTCGTGGGGCTCATCTTTGCTGTGTGCCTGGTGGGTTTCATGCTGTACCGCATGAAGAAGAAGGACGAAGGCAGCTACTCCTTGGAGGAGCCGAAACAAGCCAACGGCGGGGCCTACCAGAAGCCCACCAAACAGGAGGAATTCTATGCCTGACGCGGGAGCCATGCGCCCCCTCCGCCCTGCCACTCACTAGGCCCCCACTTGCCTCTTCCTTGAAGAACTGCAGGCCCTGGCCTCCCCTGCCACCAGGCCACCTCCCCAGCATTCCAGCCCCTCTGGTCGCTCCTGCCCACGGAGTCGTGGGGTGTGCTGGGAGCTCCACTCTGCTTCTCTGACTTCTGCCTGGAGACTTAGGGCACCAGGGGTTTCTCGCATAGGACCTTTCCACCACAGCCAGCACCTGGCATCGCACCATTCTGACTCGGTTTCTCCAAACTGAAGCAGCCTCTCCCCAGGTCCAGCTCTGGAGGGGAGGGGGATCCGACTGCTTTGGACCTAAATGGCCTCATGTGGCTGGAAGATCCTGCGGGTGGGGCTTGGGGCTCACACACCTGTAGCACTTACTGGTAGGACCAAGCATCTTGGGGGGGTGGCCGCTGAGTGGCAGGGGACAGGAGTCCACTTTGTTTCGTGGGGAGGTCTAATCTAGATATCGACTTGTTTTTGCACATGTTTCCTCTAGTTCTTTGTTCATAGCCCAGTAGACCTTGTTACTTCTGAGGTAAGTTAAGTAAGTTGATTCGGTATCCCCCCATCTTGCTTCCCTAATCTATGGTCGGGAGACAGCATCAGGGTTAAGAAGACTTTTTTTTTTTTTTTTTAAACTAGGAGAACCAAATCTGGAAGCCAAAATGTAGGCTTAGTTTGTGTGTTGTCTCTTGAGTTTGTCGCTCATGTGTGCAACAGGGTATGGACTATCTGTCTGGTGGCCCCGTTTCTGGTGGTCTGTTGGCAGGCTGGCCAGTCCAGGCTGCCGTGGGGCCGCCGCCTCTTTCAAGCAGTCGTGCCTGTGTCCATGCGCTCAGGGCCATGCTGAGGCCTGGGCCGCTGCCACGTTGGAGAAGCCCGTGTGAGAAGTGAATGCTGGGACTCAGCCTTCAGACAGAGAGGACTGTAGGGAGGGCGGCAGGGGCCTGGAGATCCTCCTGCAGACCACGCCCGTCCTGCCTGTGGCGCCGTCTCCAGGGGCTGCTTCCTCCTGGAAATTGACGAGGGGTGTCTTGGGCAGAGCTGGCTCTGAGCGCCTCCATCCAAGGCCAGGTTCTCCGTTAGCTCCTGTGGCCCCACCCTGGGCCCTGGGCTGGAATCAGGAATATTTTCCAAAGAGTGATAGTCTTTTGCTTTTGGCAAAACTCTACTTAATCCAATGGGTTTTTCCCTGTACAGTAGATTTTCCAAATGTAATAAACTTTAATATAAAGTAGTCCTGTGAATGCCACTGCCTTCGCTTCTTGCCTCTGTGCTGTGTGTGACGTGACCGGACTTTTCTGCAAACACCAACATGTTGGGAAACTTGGCTCGAATCTCTGTGCCTTCGTCTTTCCCATGGGGAGGGATTCTGGTTCCAGGGTCCCTCTGTGTATTTGCTTTTTTGTTTTGGCTGAAATTCTCCTGGAGGTCGGTAGGTTCAGCCAAGGTTTTATAAGGCTGATGTCAATTTCTGTGTTGCCAAGCTCCAAGCCCCATCTTCTAAATGGCAAAGGAAGGTGGATGGCCCCAGCACAGCTTGACCTGAGGCTGTGGTCACAGCGGAGGTGTGGAGCCGAGGCCTACCCCGCAGACACCTTGGACATCCTCCTCCCACCCGGCTGCAGAGGCCAGAGGCCCCCAGCCCAGGGCTCCTGCACTTACTTGCTTATTTGACAACGTTTCAGCGACTCCGTTGGCCACTCCGAGAGGTGGGCCAGTCTGTGGATCAGAGATGCACCACCAAGCCAAGGGAACCTGTGTCCGGTATTCGATACTGCGACTTTCTGCCTGGAGTGTATGACTGCACATGACTCGGGGGTGGGGAAAGGGGTCGGCTGACCATGCTCATCTGCTGGTCCGTGGGACGGTGCCCAAGCCAGAGGCTGGGTTCATTTGTGTAACGACAATAAACGGTACTTGTCATTTCGGGCAACAGCTGCTGTGGTGGTGGTTGAGTCTCTTCTT